CTCCCAAAGTGCTGGGATTACAGGCATGAGACACCGCACCCGGCCTGGAAATACTTTTTAAATGAGCCCCACCCCCAGACATTCTGAATTGGCCTCTAGTGGAAGTCACAGACATGGAGGATGGGAAGGAAGGCAAGCTGCGGCCCCCAGAAAACTTCTGAGGCCTAATTTGTCTTATAAAGGTCCTAGTCAGCCATTGCTCAGTTTTTTAGTTTTTTTTTTTTTTTTTTTTTTTTTTTTTTGAGACGGGGTCCCACTCTGTCGTCCAAGCTGGAGTGCAGTGGAGCGATCTTGGCTCACTGCAACCTCCGCCTCCCAGATTCAAGAAATTCTCTGCCTCAGCCTCCCGAGTAGCTGAGATTACAGGCACCCGCCACCACGCCCGGCTAATTTTTTTGTATTTTTAGTAGAGACGGGGTTTCGCCATCTTGGCCAGGTTGGTCTTGAACTCCGGACCTCGTGATCCACCCGCCTTGGCCTCCCAAAGTGCTGGGATTACAGGCGTGAGCAACCGCGCCTGGGTTTTGTTTTGTTTTTTAAATGGGACATGCTGCCTAGTGTTGGAGGTAGTCACCAATACTTACCTCCTGCCTCCTCCCTGGTTCCAGGGGTACTGCTGGACATTAAACTAAGCCAAAGTGGGGATATAAGCAGGAAGGTAAAAGGGTTGATAAGGAAAAAGCTATATGAGGGTGGAGGAGGGCAGAGTTGACACCTGAGGAGAGGAACCTGCAGCCGGGCTCCTCTCAGGCTGTAGGGGAAACAAGTTTAACAGGACTTAGCCCTGAAGGAACAACAGTTGCTGAAATGGGCGGCGGAGGGAGACCATATGGGTTCGTCTGCAGAATAGGGAGGTACGGCGCAGGGCAGGACTACAAATGGAGTGACACTACGGGACCGGATTATTGGCGAGTTGCCCCGCTTTAGATCCTCAGCGGTTGGACGAGTTTAATTAGAATACTAAGTAGGTCCGCCCAGAAGCTTTCACCCTGCCCTCTGACCCTAGGGCCCAGCCCGAGGAGGCACTCAGGGTTAGGAGGTCTGGGCGAGAAGCAACTAGGGCCCTCATCACTTCGCCGCCGAATCCCCGGCGCCGCCCAGCGGGGCAGAGCCAGGCCAGGGCCGCCCGCCCAACCTGGTCCGCTGCCTCTTCGGCCATGGAAGCTGCCGGCAGCCCTGCGGCTACGGAGACAGGTGACCGACCCGCGGCGCCCTCCGCCTTGCACAGTAATTTTCAACTTGATTTTTCTTATTTTAGGCAAGTATATCGCGTCAACACAGCGACCTGACGGGACCTGGCGCAAGCAGCGGAGGGTGAAAGAAGGATATGTGCCCCAGGAGGAGGTCCCAGTGTACGTGGTTAGGCTTTGCGTAGGGGTTTTCTCTGAAACTCTTGACATCCTTTGTTTCCTGCAGATATGAAAACAAGTATGTGAAGTTTTTCAAGAGTAAACCAGAGTTGCCCCCAGGGCTAAGCCCTGAGGCCACTGCTCCTGTCACCCCATCCAGGCCTGAAGGTGGTGAACCAGGCCTCTCCAAGACAGCCAAACGTAACCTGAAGCGAAAGGAGAAGAGGCGGCAGCAGCAAGAGAAAGGAGAGGCAGAGGCCTTGAGCAGGACTCTTGATAAGGTGTCCCTGGAAGAGACAGCCCAACTCCCCAGTGCTCCACAGGGCTCTCGGGCAGCCCCCACAGCTGCATCTGACCAGCCTGACTCAGCTGCCACCACTGAGAAAGCCAAGAAGATAAAGAACCTAAAGAAGAAACTCCGGCAGGTGGAAGAGCTGCAGCAGCGGATCCAGGCTGGGGAAGTCAGCCAGCCTAGCAAAGAGCAGCTAGAAAAGCTAGCAAGGAGGAGGGCGCTAGAAGAGGAGTTAGAGGACTTGGAGTTAGGCCTCTGAGGCCTTTGGGGAATAGGGAATGGACTGCAGAACAAACCGTGGGGCTCTCTGGGGTCTGGGGGAATACGGGCAACAGCAGTCAGGAGGGGTACCCCCCATACTGGCTTACTTCCACCTCCTGCGGCCCAGCTCTGTCCTCCAGAGCCTAGCGTCTCCCTCAATCCTTCCCTTTTCTTCCCAACTTCTACTTTTTGGACTTTCCCCCTCCCATTCCCAGTGTTCAAAATCTCAGTGACTACCCCAGGTACCTTTGCTGCTGATTTGGGTGTCTTGTTTAAAAGAAAATCAGGTGGGTGGGAATCTCTTGGAGAACTGAGGCTGAGGGTAGAGGGAGTATGCCCAAGTCTTGGAGTCTTGGTTCCTGTTCGCGGTGTTTATGGGTTATTTCCCTCTCCATCCCTCATTTTTTTTTTTTTTTTAAAAAAAGCAAAAATGAGAATAAACACAAGTAGACATGTCTGGCTTTGCCTCCTTATTTTCAGCTCCTAGTA